TAATTCCTCTGTTACAGCTTTTTTCTCTATTTGAGTATGAAAGAATATCCACATGAAATGCTTTGGAAACCACCACGGTGGTCTCTAGAGGACAACGCCCCCCTGTACTATCCCACTGAGAAAGCTAGCTAGCATGATCGACCCTCCAAGCAGGGCTCCAAGCTCCAGGGCATACACCTCCTTGTGCAGACAGGATTTTGAGGCTTAGAGAGAGCTACAGTCTGAATGTGTATGTCCCCCCCAAAATTCAGGTGAAACCCTCATCCACAAGGCAATGGTATTAGGAGATGCAGCCTTCTGGAGGTGATTAGGTAATGAGAGCAGAGCCCTCATGTATGAGATTAGTGCCCTTATAAAGTAAGCCCAAGGAAGCTTGTTCGCCCCTTCTGCCACGTGAGGGCACAGCAAGAAGGCACCATCTTAGAACCAGGAAGCGGGTTCTCACCAGATCTTGGACTTCCCAGCTTCCAAACTCCCTCTCCTTTCTATCACCAGCTATTGCTTTAAAGAGGGAGAGGAATTTTGTCCCAATAAACCAGGTTTCTTCTTCTTTTTTTATTTTTATGTATTTATTTTTATTTCCATAGGCTATTGGGGAACAGGTGGTGTTTGGTTACATGAGTAAGTTCTTTAGTGGTGATTTGTGAGATTTTGGTGCACCCATCACCCAAGCAGTATACACTGCACCCAATTTTAGTCTTTTATCCCTCATCTGCTTCCCACCCTTTCCCCGAGTCCCCAAAGTCCATCGTGTCATTCTTATGCCTTTGCATCCTCATAACTTAGCTACCACTTATGAGTGAGAACATATGATGTTTGGTTTTTCATTCCAAACCAGGTTTCTTCTTATGTAGTAGTCTCATATGCTGCAAGCAGACAGCTGATACACTTCATCATCACCATCTACATCATTTCCATCATTATAGTCATAACACTTCGTACTTCCAGGGAGAGACAGAGGGAGAAATAATTTACATAAACCTTGTGAAATATGCAGATAAGATTTATATTATTCACTTGACAGATGAGATGCTTGAGACTCAGAAATGAACCTAGAATCCCAGAGCTATGAGAGGCCACCGTGGTCCCTCAAGAGCCTCCCCACCACCACACCCATCTTGAGAAAACTGGCCCAAGAGAGTACTGCTGCTGGAATAACCTTGACCTTCTTGCACAATGAAGAGACAGAAAAGCAGAATCAACACGCCTGAAGTGATGTTTAATTAATGATGATAATGGACGGGGATTTGAGAAATCTTTTCATTTTCGCTTGCTAATAATAATTTTAGTCAGAGTTACAAGTAGGGTTCTTGAAAAAAAAACATATCTGACGTATAAAGACAATGGATTCAGGGATACTTGATCAAATTGTTTCTGATGAATGAGGACCCACACTCTCTGCTGTCACAAACAGGAGGTGGGGCCCAAGAAACAGTGGTGAAAGATGTTTCAGGTTGATCTGCAATGGATTATTCACAGCAACAATGAGGATGATACAGTTTCAGCTTTTTCCTCCAGCAAGGCCTTACTGACAACCTACTGTCTGCCCAATAGTAGGGCTTGCAAAGATTCTTCTAATTATAAATGGAGCAAAAAATTCTGACCTTCAATTTGAAAATCATATACTTACACCTTCTTTTGTTAGCAATTGCACTTCATCGATATAAGGCTTTAGAAGACAAAATCCTAGACATCATTTGATTTTTAGAAAATCCTTCTGAGGAGATAAATATCTGGTTTCATCACCCAGGAGGCTCATTATTCACCTCATGGAGGTGTGATGTCTTCAAGACATTAACAATGTCATTCAGTTCATCCACTTTGATTCATACATGCCCATTTCAGAAACATATCTCTTGTATATAAAACTGAATTTCCTTGAATGTTTTCAATTGTTTATTTGGCATGCTCATAAATGCTGTGAGACACTGGTTATTGTCAGTCAAACACTTTCAGATTGTAGATGCTTCCCGGCATATGCTCAGACCAAAACCACTCCCAGGGTCATAAATTTTAGACTCCAGGCTCGGCTCAACCTAGGATGAGAACTGCGGGGCTACATCAAGCACAGACCTGGAGAAGAATAAAGTTGCCCTAAATAAGTTGAGTCTTTGCAAGGGGCCTGTGAGGTAAATTGGCACTTTATACTTTCCAGGAAAGGGAGGGAGGGACACAGAGGGACAAAAGGCTCTTTTCTTCATGGCTCTCCTTAGTTCTGACCCCAGGGTATTCTATTTGGGGTTGGAATAAGACTGTCGCCACAACTGCCACCCCTACCACCATCCCCACTGCTACTATCACCATGGCTGTCACTGCTAGCACCATCACCATCAGCCATCACGGGTACCACCATTGCCACCATACTCACTACTTCAGCCACACCACTACCACCACCTCACTCCCTCCACCATGGCAATTAGTGCCCCCATCATCACCACCGTCACCATCAGCATCATTGTTAGCATGAATGAAGCCTTGTCCACTGGCCAGGCCTGGTGTCAGCAGCTTTATATGCACTATCTCAGCTAATTCCCCTGAAAACTTATGTCCCCACCACTCCTCTTAGCCTCATTTCATTAACACACATAAGGATACAGTGACTTGGAGACATTTCACACCAACAAAGTCAAGTGCCTTGTAAGTGACTTGTCGCATGTGGGAGGATCCCTCTGCTCTGCCTTTCCTACCTCCCTATCCTTCCCCAGATGGAATACTTCTCTACCTGCTAACATATGGGTTACAGTTCCTTACAGAATTACAAGAAAGTAACAAAGAAAGAGAGTGAGGAAGAAGCGGGAGAAAGCAGGCAGTAGAGAAAGAGGGAAATAAAACCTTTTCTTCTACATTAAGGATAAAAATTCAATGGCAAATTTCTAATTTAAGAGCACATAGTCTTAAGTTCACTCTAAAGTGTAACTGATTAAGGTCATATTCCATTCCTCCCCCAACACACCTCTCTTGGCAGCTTTTTCCAGGGGAAAAGAAGGAAAAAGTACCAGGGCATTGAATGCATGAAGGGTGAGAGCAGGGGTTGAGGGCACAAGCAAAGGAGAGGCTGGATGCAGAGAGGAGAAACTGAGCTCCCTTGCCTGCCCAGCCTGCAAAACCGGTTCTGCTGATGTCACTGGGGAAGAAACAGAAGATAGATTTCTAAAGGTAATATGATAATTTGGGGCTAGGACTCAAGATTCCATTCCTTTACTCTCTTATGTTTTCCAAGAAGCAGACCCTGAGACAAGGATTCAGATGCAAGTAGTTTGCTTTGGAGGTGATCCCAGGAAACACCAGTAGAGTGAGGAAGTGAGACAGGGAAAACAGGGCAGCCAGTGAAAGGTTTGTATTCCAGAGCAAAATGTGTGCCTCATTTTGACTCTAACTGTGCTTCTCCCCACTGCAGAGGTTTGGCTACGGAGGCTGGGTGCAGCTCCAACACCACAGCAAGGTGAGTTTCTTCCAAAGTATGAACATCAGTAGTGCATTTTAGTAATGTGGGTTTTCTGCCCCAGGGAGAAGCAAAGTTGTTGAAAGATGGGAAAGTCTTCAGAGTGGTGCGAGAGAATTGCTGGGATCCAGAAGTTCGTATTAGAGAAATGGACCAAAAAGGTACGATGAGAAGTGCTACCAATGTTAGCATCCAATGCGGTTTTCCCTTTCCTGTCTCCACCAGGCCAAACCTGAGGACACTTTAAACCTGTGCCAGCTTTTAAACAACGACCTTGCCAGCACCGTTGTGAGCTACCCCAGGAGGTTCGTGGGTCTGGGGACGTTGCCCATGCAGGCCCCTGAGCTGGCGGTCAAGGAGATGGAGCGCTGTGTGAAAGAGCTGGGCTTTCCCGGGGTCCAAATTGGCACCCACGTCAACGAGTGGGACCTGAACGCGCAGGAGCTCTTTCCTGTCTATGCGGTGAGTAGCGGGGCTGCTCAGCCAACGCCAGCCCCTCTCTCTCTCTCTCATTGCTTCTTTGAAGGCAGCCGAAAGGCTGAAGTGTTCCCTGTTCGTGCATCCCTGGGACATGCAGATGGATGGACGAATGGCCAAATACTGGCTCCCTTGGCTTGTAGGTTTGTGTCTGTGTGGGGTCTGGAACAGAGGATCCCTGAACCTTGTGACTATTTCCTCTTTCAGGAATGCCAGCAGAGACCACCATAGCCATTTGCTCCATGATCATGGGTGGAGTATTTGAGAAGTTTCCCAAACTGAAAGTGTGTTTCGCACATGGTGGTAAGACCCTATCTTTATTAGTCAGCTCAGGCACTAGCCCCTCAGTAATGGGTTTTACTTGCAGGTGGTGCCTTCCCCTTCACAGTGGGAAGAATCTCCCATGGATTCAGCATGCGCCCAGATCTGTGTGCCCAGGACAACCCCATGAACCCGAAGAAATACCTTGGTTCCTTTTACACAGATGCTTTGGTTCATGATCCTCTGTCCCTCAAGCTGTTAACAGATGTCATAGGAAAGGTAAGCCCAGTCTGCCACTTGGATGGCTTATGAACAACAGAGAAATATATATTTTGTTTTTTAGGATAAAGTCATTTTGGGAACCGATTACCCCTTTCCACTAGGTGAGCTGGAACCTGGGAAACTAATAGAGTCCATGGAAGAATTTGATGAAGAAACAAAGGTATAATGTCTTTTACTTCACGGCTTTCTTACTAATGCTTTAAAATATTTTCTTTTCTTTTCAGAATAAACTCAAAGCCGGCAATGCCCTGGCATTTTTGGGTCTTGAGAGAAAACAATTTGAATGACTGAATTTACTACAAAGGCAAACTTTCAAAAGGATATCTCATTTTTGTTTCTAAATATGTATCAACAGGTATCAACAAAATCCTATTTTGAACTATTTTACTCAGAAATGAATGTCCCAAATATCCTAAATTATTCATAATAAAAATGATTTGTAAGTGTTTTCATTCTGAAAAGCAGTACATTATTTCATGTGCAAATAAAAAAT